GGAGGTTGGGGCGTCCGCGGGGAGCAGACCCGAGGCTGGGCGCCCGGAGGTACGAGCAGGACCCTGGCCGGCTCTCAGCTCCCAGAACCCAGGGCCAGGCGGGGATGTCAGGGTCTGCGCGATCTGGGGGGCCCTAGAGGCGCCGGCGGGGCCTGGCGCGGACTACTAGCGGCCTGCGGGAGCCAGGGGTGGAGGGGGCCGCTGTCTAGGGAAGAGGACCGGGGTCCGGAGTGGGGGTGAGAACGAGGCACGCCCCTGAGCCTGCGAAACCTGCGGACCGAGCGCCCGCGCAGGAGCTCGCTCCCTCTGGGCCCCCAGGTCCCAGACCCGCACGATTCTTCGCCCGGTGCCAGCCCAGATGCGCGCGGGTGATGAACGGGCGGTGGCCGCGATCCACGCGCTCGCTCTGCCCAGTCAGCGGCAAATTCGTTCTCTCCTTGATCTCAGTGGCACTGGAGCGTGAGGCAAGGGCCAGGCGGCAGGTAGAGGGGTCGGACTCAGCAAAAGCAAACAAAACCCCAAGCAAACGAAATAAATACTTATACATTACATACACGATATAATATATGTGCGACAGACACCGTATTACTTATTAAAGATATATTTGTAGGTAAACATATATTTACATGTAAACATACATTTACATATAAATATAAATATATATATATGCATGTGTACACACACGCAGACACACAGGTCGCTCAATTAAATTTGAATTTCAGACTAGCGAGTAATTTTTCCGTATTAGCATGTCCCGTGCAATATTTGGGAACATACTTATAACTAGATTTGTTGTGAATCTGAAATTCAAATTTTACTGTGCTTTCTACATTTTTATCAGCAGCCCTAGCTGGAGGTGCTCAAAGGCCTCCCGGCCTTTGAGGTAAGGTTCTCGGGTCGGAAATCCCTGGTCGGAAGAAACGTGGGCGTTTCCTTTAAAGCCCTGCGGCACAAGAACTACAAGCCCCACAATGCCGCGCGGAAGCCGGCGGCGCTGATAGGCTGCAGTTCACTTCCGCCTTCTGACTTCCGGCCTCGGAGGCCGGCGTCGGCTGTTGCAGCCTGCTGCGCGCCCAGGGGTCCCGCGGGTTTTCGGGCGCAGGGTGGCGCCCGCGGCAGGCGGCGGCCATGAACTTCTCCGAGGTATTCAAGCTCTCCAGCTTACTCTGCAAGTTCTCCCCGGACGGCAAGTACCTGGTGAGCGGCGGGGACCTGGGCCACGGGCAGGAATGTCAGGTGCTTGCTTTCTCATATTTTTTAGGCTTCCTGTGTCCAGTACCGGTTAGTGGTCCGGGATGTGAACACCCTTCAGATCCTTCAGCTGTACACGTGCCTAGACCAGATCCAGCACATCGAGTGGTCGGCAGACTCGCTCTTCATCCTGTGCGCCATGTACAAGCGAGGGCTGGTGCAGGTGTGTGCTGCCGTGTCGCTTAGAATCTGGACCACTTGTGTGTTTCTTTCTTCTCTCAATCCAGGTCTGGTCTTTAGAGCAGCCCGAATGGCACTGCAAAATAGACGAGGGCTCAGCCGGGCTGGTGGCCTCGTGCTGGAGCCCGGACGGGCGCCACATTCTCAACACCACGGAATTCCATGTAAGTGTCAGCCCCAAGACACCTTACTGGCCGTTTCCTTTCTCTTTCCCCTTTCCCCCAACAGCTGCGGATAACCGTCTGGTCCTTGTGCACAAAATCCGTGTCTTACATCAAATACCCGAAAGCTTGTCTGCAGGGTGAGTCGATCGGAGCCACGCAAAAGCCATTTCTTGATTTCAGTGCATTTGCCTCTTCCCACAGGAATCACCTTCACCAGGGACGGCCGCTACATGGCGCTGGCAGAACGGCGCGACTGCAAAGATTACGTGAGCATCTTCGTCTGCAGTGATTGGCAGCTCCTGCGGGTAAGGCGTCCCCCAGACTGGAATAAAGTTGTAAATTTAATGTTTCCCCCCCTTCCTTTGGAAGCATTTTGATACGGACACCCAGGATCTCACAGGGATTGAGTGGGCCCCAAACGGCTGTGTGCTGGCAGTGTGGGACACCTGCTTGGAGGTATGAAGATGACCAGGTGACATGTTTGCTTTATTCATTATTAACTGAAATGTCTCATCTGCAGTACAAGATTCTGCTGTACTCATTGGATGGCCGGTTGTTGTCCACGTACAGCGCTTACGAGTGGTCCCTGGGCATCAAGTCTGTGGCCTGGAGCCCCAGCAGTCAGTTCCTGGCAGTTGGGAGCTATGATGGAAAGGTGGGAACCAGTGCAGGGCACTCAGGAAGTCCCTGCCTCACCTGTGCATGGTTTCCTTCCTCAGGTGCGCATCCTTAATCACGTGACTTGGAAAATGATCACGGAGTTTGGGCATCCTGCAGCCATTAATGATCCCAAGATAGTAAGTCTGGAACACGTGTTTCTGCCTGAGCATGAGCCGGGCGTGGCCACCTTGTGTCTTTCAGGTGGTGTATAAGGAGGCCGAGAAGAGCCCACAGCTGGGACTGGGCTGCCTCTCCTTCCCGCCGCCCCGGGCCGGGGCCGGCCCTCTCCCGAGCTCAGAGAGTAAATGTAAGTAGCACATGTGATGTCATTTGTTTTCCGTCTCACCCTTTACTGTGTCCTGTGGCCCCAGGTGTAGAAGCGACTGGAAAAGAAAATGAAGTTGGGGGTTTCCGACACGTCACCTCCTTTCACGTTTCTGCAGTAGCCGAGGTGCTCACAGAAGCTCCTTGGAGGCGCTGGGCCTTTGTCCTGCAGCAGCCGCAGGTCCGCGCATGAGTCAGGAGGCCTCCACCCTGATGACACCGGTGCCCTGTCCTTCCTTCCTCAGACAACATTCCCAATGCCGTCTGGGTCTGGGACATTCAGAAGCTGAGGCTGTTCGCGGTGCTCGAGCAGCTGTCCCCAGTGCGCGCATTTCAGTGGGACCCGCAGCAGCCGCGGCTGGCCATCTGCACGGGAGGCAGCAGGCTCTACCTGTGGTCCCCAGCGGGCTGCATGTCGGTGCAGGTGCCTGGGGAAGGTAAGCACATCCCCGAGGCCACGGACGTGGCAGCCTTGCTGTGTGCAGTCTGGCATCACACGGGCTGAACTGTTGAAGCCCAGCTGCTGTCTCCGGCAGCACTCCAGGGAAACTGCCCTCAGAGTCTTTGCGTAAACCTCAAGACGGACACACAGGGGACCCGCTGCCCTCAGCTTTATGGGCTAGAAGCAGCCTCTCCCTGACTTGAGGCAGCTCTGGGGCTCCACCCTGGCTCTGCCTATGTGGGTCACTCCAGGCACTGTGCTGGCCTGCAGGACAAGGGGGTGCCCATCCCCCAGAATCTGGGCCTCCCCTGCTGTAATCCTCTGGCCACCTGTCTCTCTCTAGGCGACTTTGCAGTGCTCTCTCTGTGCTGGCATTTAAGCGGAGACTCGATGGCCCTCCTCAGCAAGGATCACTTCTGCCTCTGCTTCCTGGAGACAGAGGCAGTGGTCGGCACAGCCTGCAGACAGCTGGGCGGCCACACGTAGCAGCGGTGCACTAACGTGTGCAGAAACAGGGCTACTCTGTGTTTCCAGTGTGGGAAAAAACACAGCTTCACCAGGAGGTTCTCCACTGTGGTGGTCTGGATTCAGTGATTGATTCTATTTTTCTATAGCAAAGCATTTTTGTAAATATGTATGGTATAAAACTGTAGTTTTATTATTTAAAATAAATACTTGCTGATTTATACAACTACTTCTCTTCTTGAAACGTTTAGTCACAGG